TAGGTGCTCAGTCGATGCTCAGAAAGTGTGATGCTGGCAGGAAGTGCAAAAACCGGGAGAACCCACTTTTTACCACTGAGGTCGTTGTGAGTATAAAGTGAATAGCCCTGAAACCGTTAGAGCAGTTTTGTGCTAAATGACTTGTTGCAGCCTGAGTATAACCCGGGGAAGTTAATTTAGTCTGACAGGGGGACACAGACCCTCAAGGTGGAGGGCAAGAAGGAACAGGTGAGGTCCCGCCATGTGGGACCGTGGGCGGGTCACTTTTCCTCACTGTACTTGCAACACCTTGTCTGTGAAACAAGGTTAGACAAGGCTATTGCCTGTTAAAGCAGGCTTCACGGAGGAGACAGCCTGGAGCAGGACCTTGAAGGCTGTGTAGGAGTTGGATTTGCCAGCCGGTCTCCTGGGCGTTGGGGGGTGGTGGCGGGTGCGGGGGCCGGGGGGAAGTGGGTGGGGCAGGAATTCTTGGTTCTGGTTCCTCCTAGAGGGCAGGGAGGGTGGGTGAAGCCTGCAGCTGCCTGGACTGGGCTAGAGAACAGGACAGGGCCCCAGCCTCCCTCACCACCATCCTCAGCTCCCCCCAGACTCCACTCTCTCGCCCACTCCCTCTACTCCCCATCACCTTCCGCTTCTTCCTTTGCTCCCCGGCTTCCTCACCCCATTCCCTCTCTCTTTCCTCTTCTCCAGCTGATCCCCTCACCTGTGCCCAGGGCCCCCCTCATGTACACTCAACCCATCATAAATGATTTCCATTCACCCTCCATCTCAATCTCCACAACCCCTTTAAGACATACTCTTGACAGCCCATTTAACAGACAAGAAAAATGAGCCTCAGAGGGGGCTGAGTCACTGGCCCCAGCCCCAGAGCTAGAGAGCAGAGAGTCAGGGATCAAACCTTTTCTGGGACCCTCCCCTGGTCCCCACCCCCACCCCGTTCATGCCCCACCCTGTGCCCCCAGCCAAGCGAGTGGCCTGTCAGGTGGAACAACTCTTCCCAAAGCAAACTTTGCACAAGCCGAGTTGCCCTGGGCTCTTCCTGACATTTAATGCCAAGCTCCTTCTCCTGGCTAGTTTGCATGTTTTCAGCCTGGGAGGTGCCCCCTGCCAGATTCTGCTCTCCCACCTCTCAGCAGCCGGGGTTGGGGGTGGGTAGAAAGGGGCCTCCAGACTTGGGGAGGGAGAGGCTCATCCTTCCTCCCCAGCCAGGGACCTTAGTGTGACTCTGCTGGGGGTCGGATGGGACCGGGACCTCCCCAGGATTATGACGGCGCACCACCAGGATAAAGACCCCCCTCCTTCTCCCTCTAGCTCTGGCACAGGGGAGACGTGGCTGGAGGGACTGCCCAGCCCGGGGCTCCAGCGCCTGAGACTGGTTGCGGGGCAAGGCCCAGGCCTCTCTGCTCCTGGGGTAGCAAGTTGCTTTGAGGGCTGCTGGGACCTAGCTCCTCCTGCCCCACCCTACCCTCTGTGCCAGGACAAAAGGGGGATGTGTCTCTGCTGACACTTCACAGGTGGGAACCGGTCCTGATAACCCCTTAATAACCCACTCCCACCCATCTCAACCTTGTTTGAAGCAATTTCTGTTCTTAGCCTGTCAGGACAGTTCTTTCTGGACTTTTCTCATCTGTGATGTTGGAGTCCTTCACTTTGTCCTAACACCCCTCTCCAAGCCTGGAGGTGTGCTCCAGGGCCTGAGGATCAGGGCGCAGGAATGTTTTTTCCCTTCAGCCCATCAAGATTTTACAGACCAACAACCAGGTGTGTGGAGGGCCTCTGCCTTCCCTGGCCTGTGCTGGGTCTGGAGGGGCCGCAGAAACACGGCAGATGGAGACAGCAGTCACCACTGTGGACACACACCTCTCGGGAGACAGTGAAGCCTTCTCACATCGCTGTCCTGCCTGGTGACTTCAAAATCCAGACACACAGCTGTCTTTATGAGTCCCTGTTTCACTGCTGAAGAGGCTGAGGCCAAGAGGATCGGCCAAGGGGCCTCAGGCAGGAGCAGCAGAGCTCCGGTGACATCCGTGTGTTCTCATGCCCTCAACGACCCTGCTGGGCAGGGCTGTGGGGAGCAAGAGACCCAGGAAACCTCACGACCCCTGTCCTGTGGCAAGCTGGGAGGTACGGCGTATGCGGGGCTGGAGGAGGGTAGGAGTCAAACCTGAGTCCTCTTTCATTTCCGTAGACACAGCCGCCAGCCCAAACAGCAGCGGCATGGGCAGCGCCAGCCCGGGTCTGAGCAGCGTATCCCCCAGCCACCTCCTGCTGCCCCCCGACACGGTGTCGCGGACAGGCTTGGAGAAGGCGGCAGCGGGGGCAGTGGGTCTCGAGAGACGGGACTGGAGTCCCAGTCCACCCGCCACGCCCGAGCAGGGCCTGTCCGCCTTCTACCTCTCCTACTTTGACATGCTGTACCCTGAGGACAGCAGCTGGGCAGCCAAGGCCCCTGGGGCCAGCAGTCGGGAGGAGCCACCTGAGGAGCCTGAGCAGTGCCCGGTCATTGACAGCCAAGCCCCAGCGGGCAGCCTGGACTTGGTGCCCGGCGGGCTGACCTTGGAGGAGCACTCGCTGGAGCAGGTGCAGTCCATGGTGGTGGGCGAAGTGCTCAAGGACATCGAGACGGCCTGCAAGCTGCTCAACATCACCGCAGGTGAGCCCTCTCCATGTGCCTGCTTCCGTAAGACCCCTGAGCTGAGGGGATGCCTCTTGCCCAGATCCCATGGACTGGAGCCCCAGCAATGTGCAGAAGTGGCTCCTGTGGACAGAGCACCAATACCGGCTGCCCCCCATGGGCAAGGCCTTCCAGGAGCTGGCGGGCAAGGAGCTGTGCGCCATGTCGGAGGAGCAGTTCCGCCAGCGCTCGCCCCTGGGTGGGGATGTGCTGCACGCCCACCTGGACATCTGGAAGTCAGGTAGGATGTGGCATGGCTGGGAGCAGCCCCTCTGGGTCCCCAACCCCCTCTCCTTGCCCTGCAGCGGCCTGGATGAAAGAGCGGACTTCACCTGGGGCGATTCACTACTGTGGTGAGCCAGGCAGCGGCAGGGTGGAGGCGGGGCCCACTCACCGCCACCCTCCCTGGCCACCCAGCCTCGACCAGTGAGGAGAGCTGGACCGACAGCGAGGTGGACTCATCATGCTCCGGGCAGCCCATCCACCTGTGGCAGTTCCTCAAGGAGTTGCTACTCAAGCCCCACAGCTATGGCCGCTTCATTAGGTGGCTCAACAAGGAGAAGGGTGAGCAGGGTGCCCAAGGGGCGCTGCAGGGCCCACTGGCTCTCTCGGGGCCCTCCTGCTCTAGGCATCTTCAAAATTGAGGACTCAGCCCAGGTGGCCCGGCTGTGGGGCATCCGCAAGAACCGTCCCGCCATGAACTACGACAAGCTGAGCCGCTCCATCCGCCAGTATTACAAGAAGGGCATCATCCGGAAGCCAGACATCTCCCAGCGCCTCGTCTACCAGTTCGTGCACCCCATCTGAGTGCCTGGCCCAGGGCCTGAAACCCGCCCTCAGGGGCCTCTCTCCTGCCTGCCCTGCCTCAGCCAGGCCCTGAGATGGGGGAAAACGGGCAGTCTGCTCTGCTGCTCTGACCTTCCAGAGCCCAAGGTCAGGGAGGGGCAACCAACTGCCCCAGGGGGATATGGGTCCTCTGGGGCCTTCGGGACCCTGGGGCAGGGGTGCTTCCTCCTCAGGCCCAGCTGCTCCCCTGGAGGACAGAGGGAGACAGGGCTGCTCCCCAACACCTGCCTCTGACCCCAGCATTTCCAGAGCAGAGCCTACAGAAGGGCAGTGACTCGACAAAGGCCACAGGCAGTCCAGGCCTCTCTCTGCTCCATCCCCCTGCCTCCCATTCTGCACCACACCTGGCATGGTGCAGGGAGACATCTGCACCCCTGAGTTGGGCAGCCAGGAGTGCCCCCGGGAATGGATAATAAAGATACTAGAGAACTGACATGTCCCCAGTGTCTGCGCAGTGAATGGCAC